CCTGGACTGCTGGGTCCGAAGGAGGAGGTGGGCGGGACGTAGGACTCCTGGATCTGAAGGCGGAGGGGCTGGGAGACTGAACTCCTTGAGCCCAGACGAGGAGGGGCTTAGGCGTCCACATCCCTGGCTTCGAAGGAGCCAGACGTTTGGATATAATGGAAGAGCGTGTCAGGAGTGGCTTCCGTTCCTGTCTCCTTCAGCATCCTGATGGCGTACACTGTGGCTCTGGCTAACTCCTACGGACGCCTCATCTCTGAGCTCAAACGTCAGAGAGAGACGGTGAGCCAGGCGGGTCCCTGAGAGGGCCCCTGGGGAACATGGAAAGGGGTTGGGGAAGAGGATTGTCTCACCTCCACCTCTCTTTGCCCCAGGAGGCGCAGAATAAAGTCTTCCTGGCACGGCGCGCTGTGGCGCTGACCTCCACCAAACCGGCTCTTTGACCCCCGCAGCCCACGTCCCGCTTTCAGACCCCAGGCCCATTGTAAGCCTAGGTCACAACATCTGTAAACTAGGAGAACTGGAGAAGACTCCACGCCCTTCCAGCTTTGGTATCTGGAGATTTCCAGGGCCCCTCGCCGCCACGTCCCTGACTCTCGGGTGATCTTCCTTGTATCAATAAATACAGCCGAGGTTGCTGAGCGCGCTTTGAAATCTGCGTCCTGAAGGTGGGGGCAGGGCTACAGCGGGGCAGGAGCCAATCAAATGTACGGGCATGTTTGTCGGTGCAGAGCGCTCTTCCGCAAGGAGACTTGTCGGTCATGTCGGCCAATCGACGGCCGCATCTGGTAGCATCAGGGGCGGGCCAACTTATGATTGGTTCAGATCTGTGACAAGAGGCGGTTGCTAGGGGATACCACGAGCCGAACGCCTAGCATTCGCTGTGATAAAGGGCGTCTCAGCCAATCACCTGTCGCTACAGGCCAGGGGGCCGTACCAACTAATTCGGAACCAATCCGCGGTCGAAGTAGGGACAAGAAAAAGGGGGGCATCCTCTCGCCAATCGGAAGTGCAAAGAGGCGGGCGTGCCAGTCCCTGGACAGCTACGACGCCATGAATATCTTGCCCAAGAAGAGCTGGCACGTCCGGAACAAGGACAATGTCGCCCGCGTGCGGCGTGACGAGGCCCAGGCCCGGGAGGAGGAGAAGGAGCGTGAGCGGAGGGTGCTGCTGGCTCAGCAAGAGGTAAGCTCGGAAGCCGGCAGGGCGGCGCTCCGTCTGAATGTCCTGCCTATAACTTTCTCCCCAGGCCCGTACAGAATTCCTACGGAAGAAAGCCAGACATCAGAACTCACTGCCTGAGCTTGAAGCAGCAGAGGCGGGAGCCCCAGGTTCTGGCCCTGTGGACCTGTTTCGGGAGCTGCTGGAGGAAGGGAAAGGAGTGATCAGAGGCAATAAAGAGTACAAGGAAGAAAAGCGACAGGAGAAAGTAAGCTGGCCTCACCCACTTCATCAGAGGGGATCACATCTCTTGTATTTCCTGGCCCCCTCAGGAGAGGCAAGAGAAAGCTCTGGGCATCCTGACATACCTGGGCCAGAGTGCAGCGGAGGCACAGACTCAACCCCCTTGGTACCAGCTACCCCCAGGGCGAGGGGGCCCCCCGCCCGGCCCAGCCCCAGATGAGAAGATCAAGAGCCGTCTGGACCCTCTGCGGGAGATGCAGAAGCATCTGGGGAAGAAGAGACAGCACGGCGGTGATGAAGGCAGTCGCAGCAGAAAGGAAAAGGAGGGGTCTGAGAAGCAGCGACCCAAGGAGTAAGAAGACCCCACCTCGGCAGACCAGGGCCCCAGCTTTCTGACCTCACTCCTCTCCCCACAGGCCTCCATCCCTGGACCAGCTTCGAGCTGAACGTCTGCGGAGGGAAGCAGCTGAGAGGTCTCGGGCAGAGGCCCTGCTGGCCCGGGTCCAAGGCCGGGCACTACAGGAGGGTCAGCCGGAAGAAGACGAGACGGATGACCGGCGGCGGCGGTACAACTCCCAATTCAACCCCCAGCTGGCCCGGCGCCCCCGCCAGCAGGACCCTCACCTTACTCACTGACTCCTGAGGGGGTACAGGAGAGGCCGCTGCTGCCAGCCGTCATATAAAACTATTTATTCATAAATATTTTCCAAAATGAAAATAGGTTTACCAAAAAATGTCCCTCACTGGGGAGGGGAGGAGGGGGCAGCCCTCGCCCCCGGGCCCCCAGGGTGGGGCTGAGAGGAAAACCTCCCGGCCCCCTCCCTGCTTCCTGGGAGAGGGGGATGCCCCGTGGCTTGGGGCCTCCCTCCAGTCTTCCAGGGCAGGGCCCTCACCTGGGCAGGGGGATCAGCATGCGGGGGAAGGGGGTGGGTAGAGGGAGGGGCCGGTGTCACTGGAGGTCCCGGTCCTCCAGGTAGCGGTACTCAAAGGTGAAGCCTTCCTTCTTCCGCTGGCCCCACTTCTCGTAGTCAAAGTAGATGTAGGTGCCCTGGCCGGGGGAGAAGGCGGTCAGTGAGTGGACGAGGAGGTGGTCTGGGATCTGGGCCGGACCAACAGACAAAGGGGACAATTCTTAGGGCTGTGGATGTGTCAGGCACCGGGCCAGCTGCCCTGCACGCACACACTCTCATCCATCCTCACAAGGTTCTTCTTGGGTAGGAAATGTTAT